GTACAGTGAAACTTCAGTATACATAGGAGTAAGTTCGGCCAAGGGAAAGAGTGTTCTTGACAGAACAGCATTGGCAAAAGTGGCAAGAATTTTAAGAAAATTAAAGAAAATGTACAAGTGATGGAACCAGGAATCATGGGGCTCTTTAAGGACAAAATATCTTAAAGGAGTTTGAAATTCACCTTAAATGCAATAGGGAGCCATTGTAAAGTTTCCTATTTGATACTTGTTTTGTAAAAATATTAATCTATGAAGAATATAGGGAGTGGAGTCTGCGGTCAGAGTGGGTACTAGTGCAATTTAGGGAATGAGATTAGGCTGGAAGCTGGATTGGGGGGAAAAAGATGGGCATGAGAGAAACTTGGAAAGCAGAGTTGAGAAGATCGTGTGACCGACTGGACGGGCAAAGGTTAAGAGAGGATAAATAATCATTAAGGACGATTTCTCAGGCTTCTAGTCGGTAACTGGATGGATGTTGGTGCCATTTCTCGAGAAGAGTTAAAGAGCCAGAGATAGCCGGCAAAGAGAAACATGGAGCTAGAATTTTCAGGTATCTGCAGTTTCCCTAATACCTTTTTAATCCAGAATTTGCTCCTTGTTTTGGTTTTAATTCCTCTAAAAGCTGCTTCCGTGTTGCAAGCTGGCTGACCGCTTTAACAGGCAACCAAAGAGATTCTTCTCACAAGAGGGAGGCTTTGAGCACAACCCGGGACATTTGAAGCTGTCAGACTGAAGAAACAGGAAGCTTTGAACTACCTATCACACTCGGCCTTAAAGGTTTCGGAGTAACTCCACCCGTAAAATCCCCACGACTCTGATTAGAAAGTCCCGGCGGGTCGCCGAGACCCGACCGCAGGCTCCGCCCCAGGGCCAGGTGGATGCCCGGATGTGGACTTGAGCGAATGTGCGTCACGTGACGTCGCCTGGCGGGGCGGGACTCTGCCTGCGACGGTGGTGTTGGGTGCATCCTGCGCCACGTGACCGCCTCCCAGCCAACCAATGGAGGAGCGAGGCGGAAAATTTCGAATGTGGCGGCGGTAGTTCCAGGCGACGGCGGACGGTGGTACGGTCCTGGAGGGCCCAGTGCGCGGGGCTAGCCGTGGCTGGAGAGCTTCGAAGAGCCTTGAAATGTGAGGAGGAGGAAGATAGCTGTTGCAGAAGTAGTGGCCAAGGTATCGTTCTGGACGCGCCTGCGGCAGGAGGGTCGCCGCGTCCACTTCCGCCAGCCCCACCTCCCCCCGGCCTTCCTGGAGTCCCTGAAAGAGGAAGAAGTAGGTTTTAAGGTGCGAAACAAGGGCGTAGTGATCCCTGTTTGACTTCCCTTCGGTTTTCAGTATCATTCTAAATTCGGTGGCCGAAAGCTCGGGCCGTGGAGTCCCACTCGCCGCGCTTTTCGCCGTTCAGCCACTCGATCTGCGCTTTCAGATGTTCCGGCTTCCATGGAGACCCTAATTTCCTACTTTGCAAAATTGTGTAGATTAAGTGATGTGCAAATAAAGCTTTTACAATAGCTAAAAGCCTGGCTCAACGTAAGGACACAAGAAAATTGACAGCAGTTCTTTGTGCAGCGTGATACCGTTGACGTCCTCCTTGTCCAGGCCATTCTCTTCCTCACTTACCCTGGAGAGGCCGGCACTGACTAGTATCCTACCTGGCTGTCTTCGCAGCAGGACTAATTGGAGAATTATGGACGGAGATCAAATATGCTAGGTTCTTTAAATCCAGAGCGCTTACACGAGTACTGTACAGATTGAGACCGTCATCTCGCGCTGTGGTCTGTCTTTGCTTTCATCCCTTCTGTCTACCACACCCCCTGCTAATAACCATCGCCTTATTTAGACAGGATATAAAACTTTTGATATGGCAAGTTTCTTTTGTGATTTTTAACTTGATTAAAAGTAATAACGAAAGCTTTTTAGGTAAGGCTTTGCCTTTAAAATACCTTAACTAACTCTCTGAGAAAAAATATTTTTTATTGTTTAGGCAAAAGATGGCCAAGGAAAGATGCCTGAAAAAGTCCTTTCAAGATAGTCTTGAAGACATAAAGAAGCGAATGAAAGAGAAAAGGAATAAAAACTTGGCAGAGATTGGCAAACGCAGGTCTTTTATAGCTGCACCATGCCAAATAATCAGTAAGAGATTTTTATGTTGTCCTTTTATATCAAATAACTGATAAATTTTTTTATCCTCTTTTAGCCAACACTTCTACACTGCTGAAAAATTACCAAGACAACAACAAAATGTTAGTTTTAGCTTTGGAAAATGAAAAATCCAAAGTGAAAGAAGCCCAAGATATCATCCTACAGCTGAGAAAAGAATGTTACTATCTCACATGTCAGCTATATGCATTGAAAGGAAAACTTACATCACAACAAACAGTAGAACCTGCTCAGGTATTTTCATTACTAAGGCCGAATTTCTTAGTTATAACAGTGTTTTGTTTTAATACATTAACAGAACCAGGAAATATGTTCCTCTGGAATGGACCCCAATAGTGATGACAGCTCCAGAAATTTATTTGTGAAGGATTTACCGTTAGTATCAAATTCTTTATCATGATTATTAATAAATTTCTGTTTTTCATTGGTATTTTCTAAGGCAAATTCCTCTTGAAGAAACTGAACTTCCAGGACAAGGAGAATCATTTCAAATAGAAGGTAATTCAAGTGAAAATCTAAAAATATTATTACTACTTTTCTCATTTATTTTTTAAATTCTCAGATCAGATACCTACTATTCCTCAAGACACACTGGGAGTTGATTTTGATTCAGGTGAAGCTAAGTCTACTGATAATGTCTTACCTAGAACTGTATCTGTTCGTAGCAGTTTAAAGAAACATTGTAACAGTATATGTCAGTTTGATAGCTTGGATGATTTTGAAACCAGTCATTTGGCAGGGAAGTCTTTTGAATTCGAAAGAGTTGGATTTTTAGACCCACTAGTAAACATGCACATACCTGAAAATGTACAACACAATGCTTGTCAATGGAGCAAGGACCAAGTTAACTTATCACCAAAGCTGATTCAGCCAGGAACGTTTACTAAAACAAAAGAAGACATTTTAGAATCTAAATCTGAACAAACTAAAAGTAAGCAAAGAGATACACAAGAAAGAAAAAGAGAAGAGAAAAGAAAAGCTAACAGGAGAAAATCAAAACGTATGTCAAAATATAAAGAGAATAAAAGCGAAAATAAAAAAACTGTTCCCCAAAAAAAAATGCACAAATCTGTCAGTTCCAATGATGCTTACAATTTTAATTTGGAAGAGGGTGTTCATCTTACTCCTTTCCGACAAAAAGTGAGCAATGACTCTAATAGAGAAGAAAACAACGAGTCTGAAGTGAGCCTCTGTGAATCAAGTGGTTCAGGAGATGATTCCGATGACCTCTATTTGCCCACTTGCAAGTACATTCAGAATCCCACGAGCAATTCAGATAGACCAGTCACCAGGCCTCTAGCTAAAAGAGCACTGAAATACACAGATGAAAAAGAGACGGAGGGTTCTAAGCCAACAAAAACTCCTACCAGTAAGTGATCTACTTGTTTACCTGTATTTTTATTAAATCATATTCAGTAAAAATTGTTTTGTAGCTACACCACCTGAAACTCAGCAGTCACCTCATCTTAGCCTGAAGGATATCACCAATGTCTCCTTGTATCCTGTTGTGAAAATCAGAAGACTTTCTCTTTCTCCAAAAAAGAATAAAGCAAGCCCAGCAGTGGCTCTGCCTAAACGTAGGTGCACAGCCAGCGTGAACTATAAGGAGCCCACCCTCGCTTCGTAAGTATTTGGTTTGTGGGAACTTATTTTTAATTATGCCTGAGATCTCTTTTTACTCTTACAGGAAACTGAGAAGAGGGGACCCTTTTACAGATTTGTGTTTTTTGAATTCTCCTATTTTCAAGCAGAAAAAGGATTTGAGACGTTCTAAAAAAAGTATGAAACAAATACAATGAAGGTTTTGTTGGCTGTAGACTGATTTTGTGTTTGCTTTTACCAGGAGCCCTGGAGGTATCACCTGCCAAAGAAGCAATTTTTATTTTATATTATGTTCGAGAATTTGTTTCGAGATTCCCAGACTGTAGGAAATGTAAACTTGAAACCCACATCTGCTTGAGGTAAAGTCCACGGGCTTCACATCCTTAGAAAACTTTTTTAGTCCATGCATTCACTAATGTATGCAGACCTTTAATAGATTCTAGCTTTATGTGTTGGGGGAGAGATGGAGGGGTGTTGACAGTCTGTTTCACTCAGCCTACATACATAATAAAATCTAAGCCCTTTAATTAGAGATAGCAACTTTCCCAGGGTGACCGAGGAATCAGTACGTGTTGAACCCCTCTTTTAAGTTTCCTTTTGGTTGTGTCACTTGGAGATTGCCTTTTCTTTCTTGTAAGCTCAGCTGTGTCCTCAAATATATTGCATTTTACCCAGCATTTCCAGGTGTTTTCAGGGGTCAAAGTTTTTAAGTTATCTTAGTCTTTGATATTGTGTAAGCGAAATTCTCCAATCCCATCTCCTAGATGATTTTTTTTTAAATCACAAAATGTGATTATGCTTAACAGCTGTTTCCTGTTTCTCTTAAAATAAAATCCATTTCCTATTTCTCTTAAAATAAAATCCATTATTCTTAATATGGCCTGTTATGGCCCTGCACCATCTCACA